TTCTTCTTTGTTGAGACAGGGTCTCAATCTGTTGCCCAGGCTGGTCTCCAACTCCTGGGCTCAGGTGATCCTTCCGCCTCGGCCTCCCAAAGTGCTGGGATTACAGGCGTGAGCCATTAAGTGTTCCCCTTAATGACACAGCAGATGAGAGTTTTACTGAGTATCTCCTTGTGCCAGGCACCCTGTTGTTGCTGGGGAAGCGGAAGGGAGAGACAATCGTTAATCGGCTAAATTTCTGCCTTCTGAGAGCTCAGAATCAAGAAATAAATAATAGGGCAGTAAAAGGGGCTGGGATTACATACAAAAAGAAAATTAATGCCTGAACTTTTTACAATCTGCTCGATAAGCTTTAATTCTATTAACCTATTTGAGCTTCCCAACAACAGGCAAGCTCCCACAGCAGCTAGGAGGATCACTTTGTCGTCATACAAATAGAAACAGGCTCAGAGAGGAAGTCATTTGTTCTAGTTCTCACTAGGACAAATCTACTGGCTACTAAAAAAGTGTGAAGGCTGGGGACAGTTTGAGTCGTCCTGCTTGCACCTTAAGCGCCTACAAGAGTGCCCGGCTATAACAACCACAATACCAATAATAAAATTTAAAAACAGATGTTCAGTAAGGACTTGCGGCATTAGGACCCCAGGAGGGAAGTGACGTTCGAGGAGGCGGAGAAAGCCGCGAAGACGGCCTTCCCCACATCTTCCAGCACCTGCGCGCCTGAATCCGTCCCACCCAGGCCCAGACGCAGGCTTCTTCTCGGGTCTTGGTCCTGCATCCTCTCTCTCCCAGAGCCTCCGTTAGGGGGTGGGAAAGGACTTTGCCATAGGTCGCTGAGGCCACCATCTGCTCTCTTACTGGCCAAGGGCGTAAAAAGATAGTCTTCCCATTAGCTAGAGAGCAAACCCCAGAAAGCCTATTGGCTGCGCCGTCCGCGGGCCTTGGTCCGCTTTGAAGGCGGGCTGCGGCTGCGAGAGGAGGGCGGGCGGGAGGCTAGCTGTTGTCGTGGTTGCTCGGAGGCACGTGTGCAGTCCCGGAAGCGGCGAGGGGAAACTGCTCCGCGCGCGCCGCGGGAGGAGGAACCGCCCGGTCCTTTAGGGTCCGGGCCCGGCCGGGCCATGGATTCAATGCCTGAGCCCGCGTCCCGCTGTCTTCTGCTTCTTCCCTTGCTGCTGCTGCTGCTGCTGCTGCTGCCGGCCCCGGAGCTGGGCCCGAGCCAGGCCGGAGCTGAGGAGAACGACTGGGTTCGCCTGCCCAGCAAATGCGAAGGTGAGGAGGCGGGGCCCGTGGGGCGTATCCTGTCTCTCTGCCTCTCCTCGCTGGCCGTACTCAGGGTGGACTCCATTATGCTGGTGGAAGAGGGCTTCAGTGTGACGAGTGTGGATGCCAGTGACAAGATGCTGAAGTATGCACTTAAGGAGCGCTGGAACCGGCGGCACGAGCCCGCCTTCGACAAGTGGGGTATGCAGGTCTAGCCAGGCTCCCCCAGCCCACCCTGATTCCTCTTTCTCTTCCTGACCCCTAGTCATCGAAGAAGCCAACTGGATGACTCTGGACAAAGATGTGCCCCAGTCAGCAGAGGGTGGCTTTGATGCTGTCATCTGCCTTGGAAACAGTTTCGCTCACTTGCCAGACTGCAAAGGTAAGAGAGGGTGTGGCCTTGGGCATGGCCCCATGGAGTCTTTCTGCCCGTGCCTGGAGCTCAGGGGACCAGAGTGAGCACCGGCTGGCGCTGAAAAACATTGCGAGCATGGTGCGGGCAGGGGGCCTACTGGTCATTGATCATCGCAACTACGACCACATCCTCAGTACAGGCTGTGCACCCCCAGGGAAGAACATCTACTATAAGGTGGGGCCCTCTGGGGTGGGGGTGGGGGTGGGGAGGCTAATGCCGGCTGCCCCACCACCTACAGAGTGACTTGACCAAGGACGTCACAACATCAGTGCTGATAGTGAACAACAAGGCCCACATGGTGACCCTGGACTATACGGTGCAGGTGCCGGGGGCTGGCCAGGATGGCTCTCCTGGCTTGAGGTACCACTTGGCTTAGTGGGGGTGAGGCGGTAAGTCCTCATGGTTGCTGGGGCCTCTGTTACAGTAAGTTCCGGCTCTCCTACTACCCACACTGTCTGGCATCCTTCACGGAGCTGCTCCAAGCAGCCTTCGGAGGTAAGTGCCAGCACAGCGTCCTGGGCGACTTCAAGCCTTACAAGCCAGGCCAAACCTACATTCCCTGCTACTTCATCCACGTGCTCAAGAGGACAGACTGAGTGTGGCCTCAGCTCCCACAAGCCTCTGCCCAGGCACTGCTAGGCTCTGTCTGGAAGATGGGGACCAGCAGCCCCACACCAGGGCCAGCCTCTAGAGCAGACTACAGCTGGGGTGCAGGGATGTGGGTTCCACAGACGGAAGGGTAAACAATATAGTCTTTTTCAGTTCCTGCATGCATTGTGTTTATTTATGTCAGAAGGATCAG